AGTGAATAAAGTCATCTTTAGAAACTGCTTTTTTTAAACCTTGTAACTTGCAAGCTAAGTGAAAATGGGCTCATGTATGAGAATGTTCGTGTTAGACATTTTTTGTGTTAGACAAAAACTAGAAACAAACCAAATCCCCATCAACAGAATATATTAGAATATATTGATACAATAGAATATTACATCATAATTTTTTTTAAAAACATTACTGATACATACAACCACGTATATGAATCTCACAAACATAATGCTGACTGAAAGAAGTCAAACAGAAATGAGTACATTCTGTGTGATTTCATTTATATGATGCCCCAAACCAGGAGGAAATAATCTATGGTGATAAAAGTGAGAGAGTGGTTGGTTATCTTTGGAGGGTATCAGCAGGGAGGGGGCATGAGGGAACCTGCTGGGGACCTGAAAATACGTGGAGCTGGGTGGTGGCTACATACAGATGGAAAAATTCATCAGCTGTACACTTAAGAGGTGTCCACCTCATACCTAAGTTACATATCAATAAAAAGGAAAAAAATTTTGGAAACTTTTTTTTTTTTTTTTGAGACAGAGTCTTGCTCTGTCCCCCAGGCTGGAATACAGTGGTGCGATCTTGACTCACTGCAGCCTCCGCCTCCCAGGTTCAAATAATTCTCCAGCCTCAGCCTCCCGAGTAGCTGGGACTGCAGATGCGCACCAGCACGCCTGGCTAATTTTTGTATTTATTATAGAGATGGGGTTTCACCATGTTGGCCAGCTGGTCTCAAACTCCTGACCTCAAGTAATCCGCCCACCTCAGACTCCCAAAGTGCCAGGATTACAGGTGTGAGCCACTGCACCAGGCCTGGAACAATTTTAAAATAATGTATTGGCTCTGCAAATGCAGCTTCAGAACAAGTCCCTTAGCTGTCCCCACCCCACCCTAAGTCACCACCCTTAAGCCTCACCCATGTGGAATTCTGAAACTTCCTTTGTAGAAAACTTTGGAAGGTGTCTGCCACATTGATCCTGGAATGTGTGTTTATTTGGGGTTATATAAATCTGTTCTGTGGAAGCCACCTGAAGTCAGGAAGAGATGGAGGGCATCCTTCAGGAGTGAGATGAGACCTCATCATACTTGACTGTCCAGCATCATCTCTGAGTAAGGGGACCAAAAAATTTATCTTCCAAACTGCCTGAACCCCCAGCCTGTGGTTCTCTCCTAGGCCTCAGCCTTTCCTGCCTTTGACTGAAACAGCAGTATCTTCTAAGCCCTGGGGGCTTCCCCGGGCCCCAGCCCCGACCTAGAACCCGCCCGCTGCCTGCCACGCTGCCACTGCCGCTTCCTCTATAAAGGGACCTGAGCGTCCGGGCCCAGGGGCTCCACACAGCAGGTGAGGCTCTCCTGCCCCATCTCCTTGGGCTGCCCGTGCTTCGTGCTTTGGACTACCGCCCCGCAGTGTCCTGCCCTCTGCCTGGGCCTCGGTCCCTCCTGCACCTGCTGCCTGGATCCCCGGCCTGCCTGGGCCTGGGCCTTGGTGGGTTTGGTTTTGGTTTCCTTCTCTGTCTCCTGTCTCTCTCTCTCTCTCTCTTTCTCTGCAGGTTCTCCCCATGACACCACCTGAACGTCTCTTCCTCCCAAGGGTGTGTGGCACCACCCTACACCTCCTCCTTCTGGGGCTGCTGCTGGTTCTGCTGCCTGGGGCCCAGGTGAGGCAGCAGGAGAATGGGGGCTGCTGGGGCTAGAGCCCCCCTCAACTCTGTTCTCCCCTAGGGGCTCCCTGGTGTTGGCCTCACACCTTCAGCTGCCCAGACTGCCCGTCAGCACCCCAAGATGCATCTTGCCCACAGCAACCTCAAACCTGCTGCTCACCTCATTGGTAAACATCCACCTGACCTCCCAGACATGTCCCTCCCACCCCCATCCCCTATGGCTCTTCCTAGGAGACCCCAGCAAGCAGAACTCACTGCTCTGGAGAGCAAACACGGACCGTGCCTTCCTCCAGGATGGTTTCTCCTTGAGCAACAATTCTCTCCTGGTCCCCACCAGTGGCATCTACTTCGTCTACTCCCAGGTGGTCTTCTCTGGGAAAGCCTACTCTCCCAAGGCCACCTCCTCCCCACTCTACCTGGCCCATGAGGTCCAGCTCTTCTCCTCCCAGTACCCCTTCCATGTGCCTCTCCTCAGCTCCCAGAAGATGGTGTATCCAGGGCTGCAGGAACCCTGGCTGCACTCGATGTACCACGGGGCTGCGTTCCAGCTCACCCAGGGAGACCAGCTATCCACCCACACAGATGGCATCCCCCACCTAGTCCTCAGCCCTAGTACTGTCTTCTTTGGAGCCTTCGCTCTGTAGAACTTGGAAAAATCCAGAAAGAAAAAATAATTGATTTCAAGACCTTCTCCCCATTCTGCCTCCATTCTGACCATTTCAGGGGTCGTCACCACCTCTCCTTTGGCCATTCCAACAGCTCAAGTCTTCCCTGATCAAGTCACCGGAGCTTTCAAAGAAGGAATTCTAGGCATCCCAGGGGACCACACCTCCCTGAACCATCCCTGATGTCTGTCTGGCTGAGGATTTCAAGCCTGCCTAGGAATTCCCAGCCCAAAGCTGTTGGTCTGTCCCACCAGCTAGGTGGGGCCTAGATCCACACACAGAGGAAGAGCAGGCACATGGAGGAGCTTGGGGGATGACTAGAGGCAGGGAGGGGACTATTTATGAAGGCAAAAAAATTAAATTATTTATTTATGGAGGATGGAGAGAGGGGAATAATAGAAGAACATCCAAGGAGAAACAGAGACAGGCCCAAGAGATGAAGAGTGAGAGGGCATGCGCACAAGGCTGACCAAGAGAGAAAGAAGTAGGCATGAGGGATCACAGGGCCCCAGAAGGCAGGGAAAGGCTCTGAAAGCCAGCTGCCGACCAGAGCCCCACACGGAGGCATCTGCACCCTCGATGAAGCCCAATAAACCTCTTTTCTCTGAAATGCTGTCTGCTTGTGTGTGTGTGTCTGGGAGT